AGAAAGCCTAGAGAAGTGCAGGTGAGGTTCAAATTCCTTGACACCTGCCCTGCTCCTCTCTCCCCTGCAGCTTCTCCCACAGCTCCAGTCCACTGATAATGGCAGCAAAGACTTCTGAGACCTGAAATTGATTACCATGTCTGCCCCCATCATGGGTGCTGGCTGAAGGATAGTGTGAGAATCTGTTTCTGTCATCCATGACCTAAATCAGTGATGGTCCGCCCTGGCTATGCTTTAAAGTCATTAAAAGTATCCAGACTTGGGGCTGGGTGCTGTGGCTCATGCCTGTAATCGTAGCACTTTGGGAGGCCGAGGCAGGCGGATCACTTGAGGTCAAGAGTTCGAGAGCAGCCTAGCCAACATGGCAAAACCCTGTCTCTGCTAGAAATACAAAAATTAGGCATGATGGTGCAAAAATAAAAGTATCCAGACTGGGGCCGCACTCTGATAAATTGTGGTTTGACTGAGGTTTCCTACCCTTTGGGGGTTTTTGGGTTTGTTTTTTTTTTGAGACAGAGTCTCGCTCTATCGCCCAGGCTGGAGTGCAGTGGTGCGATCTTGGTTCACTGCAACCTCTGCCTCCCGGGTTCAAGCGATTCTCCTGCCTCAGTCTCCCGAGTAGCTGGGATTACAAGCGTGCGCCACCACGCCCAGCTAATTTTTGTATTTTTAGCAGAGACAGCGTTTCACCATGTTGGCCAGGCTGGTCTCAAACTCCTGACCTCAGTTGATCCGCCTGCCTCAGCTTCCAAAGTTCTGGAATTACAGGCATGAGCCACCAGGCCCGGCCTGTTTTGGTTTGTTTTGTTAAAACTTCATAGGCAGTTCAAGTGTGCAGCTAGGATTGGAAACCTCTTAACAGGATGATTCCTTCCTAACCTGTAACTTCATTTTTTCATTCATCCGCTCAACATGTGGCTTATAGGTTACTAGGGCGGGAAGACGCCTGAAGGAAACGCACTGCTGAAGTGGCACTAGACCCACGTGCCACTCCCTCAGCGAATATTCACTAAGCACCTGCTGCATGCCAGGCCCTGGGAATACAGCAGCACTGACGGCATTCCCAGACTGCCCTCCAGGAACTTCTACTCTCCACATCCAGAAATCTGGAATCATCACAAATTCCTTGCCACCTCCGTTATCCAGTCTGCCTTTGAGAACTTTCCATCATGTAAGAGCTGTCTCTTACATGCTCAGCACATATTATGATGATGATGATTCGACCTTCCACACAGCATACAGCGAGAGGCCGTGGCCACCACCTCCCATCTCTAGTCACAGACTCCTTATGGCAGCCCCTTGGTCCAGAAATGGAAAGGAGAAGAGAGCGCGGGCGCAGTGGGGCAAAGTCGCCTGGGAGGCCCGAGCAGGCGACCTGGCCGCCATCTTGGGAGAGGGCAACGCCGGCAGCTTCCGTACGTCATCAGCCCGCGCAACGGCCGGGCACGCGAGGACAGCTTCACGCGCTTCTCGTCGCAGAGCAATGTGTACGGGCTGGCAGGCGGCGCCGGCGGGCGCGGGGAGCTGCTGGCCGCCACCCTTAAAGGCAAGGTGCTCGGCTTCCGCTACCAAGACCTCCGACAGAAAATCCGGCCAGTGGCCAAGGAGCTGCAGTTCAACTACATTCCCGGTGGGTGGCGCTATGGTGCTGGGGGGCGGGGGCTGACACTGAACTTAGAACTCTCCCCTCCCAGTGGATGCGGAGATTGTCTCCATCGACACTTTCAACAAGTCACCCCCCAAGCGGGGTCTGGTTGTGGGGATCACGTTCATCAAGGTACCTAGAGCCCCCTCCACCTCCCTTCGCCCTGCCCTCCCCTGAACCCCGTGTCCTCCGCCAGGATTCAGGGGACAAGGGCAGCCCCTTCCTGAACATTTACTGCGACTACGAGCCCGGCTCTGAGTACAACCTTGACTCTATTGCCCGTGAGTGAGGCGTGGACGGGAGGAGGGAGAGACCCATGCTAACCTGCCTGTGCCCTGCCTACAGAGAGCTGCCTGAACCTGGAGCTCCAGTTCACTCCGTTCCAGCTGTGCCATGCGGAGTGAGTGTCCCCTGCGCATCGACGCCCACTCCCTACCTTGGGTTCTAGATTTCTCTGCTTTCAGGGTCCAGGTCGGGGATCAACTTGAGACTGTGTTTCTCTTGAGTGGGAACGACCCGGCCATTCATCTCTACAAGGAGGTGAGGTGGGGCGGCGTGCTGGGCAGAGCCCTAGCGGGGGTGGGGTGGGTCTTGGTTTCCCCAGAACGAGGGGCTGCATCAGTTTGAGGAACAGCCCGTGGAAAACCTCTTCCCAGAGCTGACGAACCTGACCAGTAGGTAGGAGAGGCCCCGAAAGAGGCCACTGGGGACCGTCCGTCCTGTCCATCCACCCGCCCGCCAGCGTCCTCTGGCTGGACGTCCACAACTTCCCCGGCACGTCCCGGCGCCTCTCAGCTCTGGGCTGTCAGAGTGGTTATGTCCGTGTCGCCCACGTGGACCAGCGGAGTCGAGGTGAGGGCCGCGGTGAGGCGGGGTAAGGGGTGGTTGGGGCTCTGAATCCTCGCTCTCCACGCAGAGGTTCTGCAGATGTGGTCGGTCCTGCAGGACGGTCCCATCTCCCGAGTGATTGTGTTCAGCCTCTCGGCCGCCAAGGGTGAGCTCTGGGTTTGAGGGGATGGGGAGAGATGCTGGGATTACCATTCATGTTTCTTCTCCAGAGACCAAGGACAGGCCACTACAAGATGAGTACAGCGTGCTCGTGGCCAGCATGTTGGAGCCAGCAGTGGTGTATCGGTGAGGGGGCCTGAGACACATGGGTGTGGTCTCCCAGTCTATATGCTGTATTTGGGACCCTCAGGGACCTGCTGAACCGGGGTCTTGAAGACCAGCTTCTCCTGCCCGGCAGTGACCAGTTTGACAGCGTCCTCTGCAGCCTGGTCACCGATGTGGATTTGGATGGGCGGCCAGAAGTCCTGGTGGCCACCTATGGACAGGTGGGACCTGACAGTTGGAGCCACACCCACCGAACCTGTGTGACCTGATTCTTCACCCCCGCAGGAACTGCTGTGTTATAAGTACCGGGGCCCAGAGTCGGGGCTTCCTGAGGCCCAGCACGGGTTCCATCTGCTGTGGCAGCGGAGCTTCTCCAGTCCCCTGCTGGCCATGGCTCACGTGGACCTGACCGGGGATGGGCTGCAGGAGCTTGCCGTGGTCTCCCTGAAGGGCGTGCACATCCTGCAGGTATCCCCAGCTCTTGGGGTGGGAGGGGAGTCGATCTCAGCTCACTGCAACCTCCACCTCCCAGGTTCAAACAATTCTCATGCCTCAGCCTCTCAAGCAGCTGGGAAATACAGCCGCACGCCACCACGCCCAGCTAATTTTTGTATTTTTAGTAGAGACGGAGTTTCACCATGTTGCCCAGGTTAGTCTCAAACTTCTGGCCTCAAGTCATCCCTCCATCCCCCTCATTCTCTTGTTCCCCACAGCACAGCCTGATTCAGGCCTCAGAGCTGGTCTTGACCCGGCTTCGACATCAAGTGGAGCAGAGGAGACGTCGGCTACAGGGGTTGGAGGACGGGGCAGGTGCAGGGCCTGCTGAGAATGCAGCCTCTTAAGCACCCATGCACCCACTCTTCCCAGACCTGGGGCGACTCATGGCGTGCTCACCTCCAGCCGCTGGTGGGGGGTGTCCTGAAGGACAGGATGCTCTCCCCAGACCTCCCCAGGGTGGTGAAGCTGTGCCCTGGGGCCCCAGCTAACCCACTCCTCTCTCTGTACGTCAATGTCCCTATTTGAAAGCAGGGATGATCCCATTCCACCCTGTCCACTCTGGATGAGAATTGGCCACCTGATGGTTATTTATACGTCCAGAAGAACATCATTTCCCAGTTGTCTCGATTCTTTTTTTCGGCA